GAAATATAAAGTGTTTGAAGTATAGTTGCAATTTTTTTAAATGCTACATACATTACTACTGGTACATTAAAATATTCATACTTATTTATATCTAATATCCAAAGAAAATTTACTACCAAAGTGTTACAGTTAGTCTGACATGTTTGTTACTTTATTCAATGGGGATCATTATGGGTAAACACAATTTTAGTATCTTTTGTTTCACTAAATTGGAACGCTGCTATTACAGGACAAATAAAGACAGGTGATGTGGCCACCAAAAACCATAATAGCTCTTCAGTTAACTATGTTACAAGGTCTAATATGTTCCACTGTATGAACACAGTCAGATTCTATTTCTTCATCAAAAAGTGTTGTTGGAAGTTGACAGATGATTTCCATATAGAACCCCCATTCAATGGCTAGAAAATGAGACTGCAGCAGAGATGGAAAAGAAACTTTATAAAATTTTTCTGAAAATCTGCCCTCTTTCTTCATAATGCTCATGTTTCTCATACTGAGAGTAGCTGTGCACTTTGGGTGTTTAGAAATAAATTGCTTTTAGGGGCGTATTTTCTGGCTGATGATCAATCTTATATCTAATCTGAGCTTTTTCTTGAGATCTTTTTACCTTTTTTCTTTCAAAATAATCTTGCTGGCCGGGCGCAGTGGCTCACGCCTCTAATCCCAGCACTTTGGGAGGCCGAGGTGGGCAGATCACCTGAGGTCAGGAGTTCGAGACCAGCCTGACCAACATGGAGAAACCCCTTCTTTACTAAAAATACAAAAATTAGCCAGGCATGGTGGCACATGCCTGTAATCCCAGCTACTCCAGAGGCTGAGGCAGGAGGATGGCTTGAACCCAGGAGGCGGAGGTTGCTGTGAGCCGAGATCGCACCATTGCACTCTAGCCTGGGCAACAAGAGTGAAACTCCGTCTCAAAAAAAAAAAAAAAAAAAAAAAAAATCTTGCTCAGATGGAGATTTGGTTTTCTCTCTAATGCTTTGGGTGTCTGTTTCAGAAATCCTATTAGTATCCCGTGGTGTCTGAATGAGGTGGGCTGTCACAGTGAGAACTTTTGAAGATATGTCTATCTGGACTCATGCTGAAAATTCAGAAGTATTTTTTCCATGTCATCATTATAAGTAGAAACTGAGGCTGAAACACTGCTCACATTCTGATTATTGTGAAGGTGAAATTCTATCCATGACGCCTGCAGGCTCTCCTCCTGCAGCTCAGACGTCACTCTCTGATGTGACACTAGAGTGCTGCTGTGGCAAATGGGGTTCACATAAAATGTAAGCTGTGCTCTGGGCTGTGCCTCAGTGGCAGATGGTAGCGGTAAAGAGAGGACACTAGCAACTAGGAGAAAGTAAACAGGAGTGCTGTAGCCCAGTGCCAGGGAGTACAGAGCCACTGCTCTAAAATGTAAATAGCCAAAAAGAACACTATTCAGCCATTTTTGTAGCAGAGTGAAAGCCTAGCTTCAGCAGACACCTGGCTTCAAGCTGCTAAACCAACTCCTGTTATGAAGATGTGAAAAGTTTATTTGTCATTGAATATAAGCAATTAGTATACACAGATGGCCTCTTCAGTATCCAGGTGAATTTAGGATGAACTATATATGACATGGTGCTGAAAATTCTTCTACTTGTGGACTAATTATGATGACCATCTTTCTGACTTTGCAGTCTCTTAAGCAGATTGATGATGATGTATGTCACATTCAAGTTTAATTGTGTAATAAGACCATTTTCTTTCTGTTCTATTATTGTGGAGTTTCTCTGAAAATAGAGAAAATTTTTCTTTTAATTATTGTTTCCACAGAGTGTCTAGAATTACCAGACATGATATAAACACATAAGGTGCCAACCAGAATTTACTGTAGAGGGGACTTTCCCTCTCAGACTTTGAGTCAGCCCATACTTGCGCAGCAAAATGCATGCTGTCCATTAAATATGCACGTGGAATTTTGTCTCTGCCTATTTGGTATTGATAGTTCCTCTACTGTCACTTCTAGAGAGGCTAGACCCAATTTCTACAAACTTCACAGGGCAGCAATTAATTAATCATTTAACCTTTTTCAGTGACTCTTGTATCTTCAGATTTGAAACTGATTCAGAAACTATGGAGCCCAGAAACCCAATCAGAGTAACATGTGTGTGCTGAGTAGACATAGAGACATGAGAATCTCCACTTTCCCCTTCCTCCTCTTGCTAAATGCTCACAAATGTACAGGTAAACACCTGTGGCTACTCCAGTCGTTCAGGCCCTAAACTTGAAGCTCCAAATTTTGAATCCAGGTCTTGAGATTTGGGGGAAAAAAAAACTTACCTAAGAAATGCAAGTCCCTTTGGTTATCAAACTCAGACATTAAAATGAAAGTACTGTTATGTCTTTCTCCCCCCTTTGAACTATGTATTCATCTCTTGAAACTGTTCACTATTGCCACAAGTAATTATAAATTAAACTAATAATGCCACATTAGACACTATATCCCATACCCTAAACCATAATAATATATATGTAATCAATAATCGATGTTATTTCTGTAAATAAATAAAAATTTCTGACAATCAACTTTGTATCAGCCCACTCTCTGTCCCTGTCTTGTTGTCTTTACAAATTGTCTTGTAACTGCTGGTAATCAAAATGCAGATTCCAGGCAACTTGAATCTTTGCTCCCAGGTTATAATCCTTAAGCTTGACCCAAGTAAACTATCTACTTATATTCATGTTCTTTCAGCTTTTTTTTTTTTTTTTCATGTAGACTTACCATTTAGAATGTGCTAGAGTAGTCTCTATGAGGGGATCTCTCCTTTGATTGTATTCCACTTGCTGTAACACCAAAGGATGCAGAGCCAGGTGGATCCTACCTGGAATCTGCAGATAAGGTCTGGCCTCTGCCTGGGATTTACAAGAAAGGACCAGAACTTGGATTGAGAATGTACAGAAAATGAACAAAAGTCATTTTCTGCATTGTGAATGTAAACATAGACATCTTACAGCCCCCATTTGGGAGTGTGGCTCTTTGAGATTTTCACATCTTGTTCATTGACCTGCTACAGTTATGTGAGGGGCTCCAGGAGAAATAGACTCAGATGGCAGAATCTGTAAGTGTAAATAAGCATCTTAGGAGTGAGAGATCGGGGCCACAAAGTATCCAGAGCCATGACCACAATTATATTTAGCTGTAAAATGTAATACTAGAGTAGAGTATTTTTGATCTTTCTCTTACCCAAGAGCTAGCAAATCAGAATGGGTGATCCAGGTTCTGGAGCTCCACCAGGGCAGTTCCATTTTCTATTCAGAGTTAGCCTGAGTCTCTCCAGCCTGGCTTATCATTGGGCCATGAGGCCTGGGTCACTGGGAATCTCTCACAATCACCCAGGTGTCTTTGAGGCATTTGAGGATGTCCAGAGCAGAATTTTGTCAGGCTGACAAGAGTGGTTAATTCTGCTTCTGTCTCAGTGTAAGAGAAATGAGTCATCCTGTGTTTGTTCATTCCCTCATACAAGAGATATCTTTGGTTGGTACCCCGATGACAGCTTCTCCAGTTTCCTGGTACTTGGATAATAAGGAGAAGATCTGGAGACCCAGATAGATAAACTAGCTCCTTCCACTTCATATGGGCATTAAAAAAATACATGAAGCAGTCATAGTTCCTACAATCCAGAAACTTTTAGTCTAGACTAGCTACTGGATAAGTAATTGAAGTGTGCATCATATGGTTGGTATAATAAATAGATGTGTTAAAAATCTTGGGCTTTAGACCACTTTCTTTATATTGTTGTGACTTCTGATGTCTACACCTGAAGGGAGATTTATGAACAAAATAATTGTTATAAATTCTTTTTTTTTTTTGAGATGGTGTTTCACTCTGTCACCTGGTCTGGCTTGCAGTGGCACGATCTCGGCTCACTGTAAACTCTGCCGCCCGGGTTCAGGTGACTTTCCCTTCTCAGCCTCCCGAGTAGCTGGGATTACAGTTGCCTGCCACTGCACCTAGCTAATTTTTGTATTTTTACTAGAGGCGGGGTTTCATCATCTGGATCAGGCTGGTCTTTAACTGCTTGACCTCGTTCTGCACCCGCCTTGGTCTCCCAAAGTCTTGAGATTACAAGCATGACCCACCGCGCTTGGCCGTATATTTTCTATTTCTTTTACCTTGCTAACTGTAGATATTTATTTTCTAATAAAATTACCCTAGAAAACCTTAAGGGATTTGTTTAAGTTGCATACTAGTATATAGTATAAAGTTGTCAGGGCAGTGACTAGAAAAGATAAAAACTACAGAAACTCTGGGATTTAAGTTTCTTTTAGGTAAGCTTAGAAACAAAACAAAACTGGAAGTTTCCTAGTTGCATAGAGAACAGAATTCTACATAGGGTTCTCACCCTGCCCCAGACGTGTTCAGATTCATCCTTTTTGGAGACCTTAGTTAGGTCTGAACCTACCCTGGAGTATTGCCTCACAGAACTCATTAAAGGAGATCAGAGTTTTGGCTGCTGAATCCTGCTGCCTTTCTAGAGCTGGTGCTCACAATTTCCTGAAATTCAAAAGCAGATAAATCGGGAAAAAAAGTATGTTTTGTAAGGTGTTTGTTTTTAAATTTTTTATTAAAACCAGTGCTTGCAGAGACATTGTATTTAGCAACTTGTTTTCTATTCCTGCAGATCCAGTAGTTGCTGCACAAGTCAAAAAAGTAAATATAAACAGAATGAAATTTTCTCTAGACTACATTAAACTCTTCTGTATCTCTTTCATCTGTCTATATTTAGCTTTTATTCTATACAATTTTTTAAAAAATTTGATGACAGAGAAACAGAAGAAAAAATAAAAATGGGCCCTTTATCTAAATCCTGAAAATTAAGAAACACTTAGTACCAGCTCCCCGGGTGTTAAGAGAATTAAATCATATAATGTGTTATGCCCAGCACCGTGCTCTGTATCATACTCTAGCACATAGTGCCTGCTTAATAAACATTGCATTAGTACCTGTGTACATGTTCTTTTTAAAATACAGACTTATTCAGATATTGCTGTCTTCTGTTTCCTCTGTAAATTTTAAAGAGCCAGCAAAAAATATAAAACTTTTAAATGGAATGGGCTGTCCTTATTTTTACTAGAAGTATTTGGTTATGGCAAGAGTGTTAAGTGTAAGGGACCCTGTGCTGTTCCTGCTTTCTCTAACTAATGCTCATAATGAGCCAGTGGGGAGCAACATCAGCATTGACAGGGGACTTGTTTAAAACACTCATTCATAAACCCTCTTCAAACATACAGAATCACATTACAGAATGTGCGGCCACAATTATCAAGTGATTTATAAGCTCGTTAAAGCTTGAGAGGCAATGCTTAGCTTAGTGGTTATCAGCCCAGGCTTCTCATTAGGATCACATGACCAATTTGCTGAAATCTCTTGTACCCTCCCCACAGCTTCTGTTTATTGTTGTGGGTGGAAGCATCCATGTTTTTTTAATGAAGTGCCTCATGTGACTCTAAGGTGATTCCAGAATCAAGTATAAGGGCTTTAAAATATATTCATGAGAGTTAAATTCCACCTGTGAACTAGAGGGTGGTCACAGGGCCTATTCTATTTGGGTTTGGTAGGGACAGGTAAGTGTGGTGCATATTTCCATTACTGTAGCAAAAGTTGCTGGTGTCTATGGCAGGGGAGGGCACCTGAGGACAGGAAAGGAGAAACTTATATTTTTATCTTCATGGAGCAGTTCATTGTTCCCGAATCTCTTCTGTTTTAAAGGACAGAAATGGGTGGCTTTTTCTGTCTTTTTCTGCCAGAAGATGTCATGCTAGCAGGTAAACATGTGGTACACCTTTAAAGGCATATTCTCCAGATGCAGGTGTAATTTGTACAGAGAATCTCATCTGAGAAGAAACTCCAGGGAAGGAGGAGAAAGAAAAAAAAATGGCTTTTCTTCAGGTAAACATGTGTCAGATGAAGAGCTGTGTCCACTCTGCCTCCTGGACTGCCATGCGTTTAGTACTCACAAACCTTTACTTCTCTACTTTTGTTTTTCCTCCGTGAGTTTGATTTAACTACTTCTTAAAATTCCTATGATGGTCAAGGATCTTTGAAAAATATTTCTTTTTTATATCCCACAGACTTCTCTACATTCTGTTTGTCATAGCTTCTTATATGCCATGCAGAATTATCAGCAAGAATTTATGATCCACATTATTAAAAATATTCCCTTTGTGGCTGTTGAACACAGAAAGATGTGGGTACTCAAGATTCCTATTGGGGAAAACTGTGGTCCTTAGTAAAGATGGTAAAGTAAAAGCCTCCACTCGTGTTCCATTAGCTATATGCAGAAGATAATTCAGAAAATGCTTATTTAAATGGGATAGAATTTATTACCCAGAATGTTCTGAAAAAAATTATTAGGAGATACTTGCTCTCTAGGGTGCTAAATGAAGCCTATTTAAAATTACTACTAAAAATTACAGAACATAGGAGTTAACTGTATTTTGGAGTTTGCATAAAACTGATGTTTCTTTATGGTTAAATTCAGATTATAATTTACGTTATTTGGGAGGAATATTTCAACAGTGATACTGTGTTCTGTGTGCATTAACACATCAGAAAAATTTGTCCTAGTGCAGTTAATGGTTAATGATTCACTTGGTGAAGTAGCTCTCTCTCACAGATTTTTTCACTATAGTTAATTATTTTTCTCTTCATTATTAAGCATCCTTATCCAGCGGATTTGCATAAACCATCACATTTAATCTGTCAGTTGTCCTTTTTTCTTTTTTTTTCTATATAGTTTTCTATGGAAGATGAAGGCTGTTATCTTTGTTTACAGGCCACAAAAACTTGGAAAAACACAGGCTCTTCCACTTACTGGATGTTTGACAAAATATCCTTCTCGGGCCAAAAACATTGACATTTTTGGTGAGCTTGTTAGAAATTCAAAAAATCAGACTACTTGGTGAAAATGTGTGTGTGTGTTTTTCAGGGACCATTGCAATTTAGAGATGTGGCCATAGAATTCTCTCTGGAGGAGTGGCATTGCCTGGACACTGCACAGCGGAATCTATATAGGAATGTGATGTTAGAGAACTACAGTAACCTGGTCTTCCTTGGTGAGGATAACTTTAATACATAATTCATAATAAAGATTCATGTTATTTATTCTTAACAAAACAGGTATTGTTGTCTCTAAGCCAGACCTGATCGCCCATCTGGAGCAAGGAAAAAAACCTTTGACTATGAAGAGACATGAGATGGTAGCCAACCCCTCAGGTAGGTGTGAGTGAAAATGAATACAACAGACATTGAAGTAATGTGTTTTTATTGTTTCTTTCAGTTATATGTTCTCATTTTGCCCAAGATCTTTGGCCAGAGCAGAACATAAAAGATTCTTTCCAAAAAGTGATACTGAGAAGATATGAAAAACGTGGACATGGAAATTTACAGTTAATAAAAAGGTGTGAAAGTGTAGATGAGTGTAAGGTGCACACAGGAGGTTATAATGGACTTAACCAGTGTAGTACAACTACCCAGAGCAAAGTATTTCAATGTGATAAATATGGGAAAGTCTTTCATAAATTTTCAAATTCAAATAGACATAATATAAGACATACTGAAAAAAAACCTTTCAAATGCATAGAATGTGGCAAAGCTTTTAACCAGTTCTCAACCCTTATAACACATAAGAAAATTCATACTGGAGAGAAACCCTACATTTGTGAAGAATGTGGCAAAGCCTTTAAGTACTCCTCTGCCCTTAATACACATAAGAGAATTCATACTGGAGAGAAACCATACAAGTGTGATAAATGTGACAAAGCCTTTATTGCATCCTCAACCCTTAGTAAACATGAGATCATTCATACTGGAAAGAAACCCTACAAGTGTGAAGAATGTGGCAAAGCTTTTAACCAATCCTCGACACTTACTAAACATAAGAAAATTCATACTGGAGAGAAACCCTACAAATGTGAAGAATGTGGCAAAGCTTTTAACCAATCCTCAACACTTACTAAACATAAGAAAATTCATACTGGAGAGAAGCCCTACGTTTGTGAAGAATGTGGCAAAGCCTTTAAGTACTCCCGTATCCTTACTACACATAAGAGAATTCATACTGGAGAGAAACCATACAAGTGTAATAAATGTGGCAAAGCCTTTATTGCATCCTCAACCCTTAGTAGACATGAGTTCATTCATATGGGAAAGAAACATTACAAATGTGAAGAATGTGGCAAAGCCTTCATTTGGTCCTCAGTCCTAACTAGACATAAGAGAGTTCATACTGGAGAGAAGCCCTACAAATGTGAAGAATGTGGCAAAGCCTTTAAGTACTCCTCTACCCTTAGTTCACATAAGAGAAGTCATACTGGAGAGAAACCCTACAAATGTGAAGAATGTGGCAAAGCCTTTGTTGCATCCTCAACCCTTAGTAAACATGAGATCATTCATACTGGAAAGAAACCCTACAAGTGTGAAGAATGTGGCAAAGCTTTTAACCAGTCCTCATCCCTTACTAAACATAAGAAAATTCATACTGGAGAGAAACCCTACAAATGTGAAGAATGTGGCAAAGCTTTTAACCAGTCCTCTTCCCTTACTAAACATAAGAAAATTCATACTGGAGAGAAACCCTACAAATGTGAAGAATGTGGCAAAGCTTTTAACCAGTCCTCAACCCTTATTAAACATAAGAAAATTCATACTAGAGAGAAACCCTACAAATGTGAAGAATGTGGCAAAGCTTTTCACCTATCCACACACCTTACTACACATAAGATACTTCATACTGGAGAGAAACCTTATAGATGTAGAGAATGTGGCAAAGCTTTTAACCATTCTGCAACCCTTTCTTCACATAAGAAAATCCATTCTGGAGAGAAACCATACGAGTGTGATAAATGTGGCAAAGCCTTTATTTCACCCTCAAGCCTTAGTAGACATGAGATAATTCATACTGGGGAGAAACCCTAGAAGTGTGAAGAATGTGGCAAAGCCTTCAAGTGGTCCTCACACCTTACTATACACTGAGAGTTCTGAACTTACTCTGTAACCATCCCAAACTCCTCCCAGGCACAGTCTGGCAGAGGTCCTGCCATTTCGGAGACCTGGAGGAAGTGGCCCATTTACAGCCATGTAGGCAGGCCTGCAGACCTTGGCCTTTACTACGGTACCTGAAGTGGTTCAATGACTCAGTTTCAGTTACCTGAGCCACAGCTTAAGGTCAGTTCTGCCTATATAGAAACCCACACAGTTAACCTGAGGAAATGCTCTCTGGTACTCACTGAAAGCCACACTCATCCACATCCTGATACAAGGCCCACCATATGCAGACCTGACTGCCAAAACATGCCCTAGTGTCTGCCGTACAGAGTGAAGTCCTGAAGGATATTTAGTCTGTCCAAAACTAAAATGAAGATTTCAACTCCCCAACCCCCTCTAACAAGCCAGCTAAAGGTGGACTATAGTGCAGACCCAGCAACCTTGTGACCAGGCTAAAACCCCTCATCACTACAAATTCAGAGGGCATCTCATCACCCTAAGGGCCCAACGAAAGATCTTTACCTTCTAACATCAGTTTATGAAAACTTGAAAAGGTGTTTGCTCCATCAAATTCAGACACCAGTACAAAACTATATTATGCCCATTGTCTGGTTCTATTTTAATGTAGCACTGGAAGTGTGTGGCAGAAGAATTAGTCAAAGAAATAAAAATAGCCATTGAAATTGAAGAAAAATGTTGCTGTTTGTAGATCATACAATC